GAGACCGGGTCTCACTCTGTTACCTGGCCTGGTCTTGAACTCCTGGGCTCCAACAATCCCCTTTCCTGGGCCTCCCAAAGTGCTGGGATTACAGGCATGAGCCACCGTGCCCAGCCTCAAAGCATATTTTAAAGGATAGAAATAAACAGCCATATGAAGAGATACAGACAGGGCGGTCTGGAAGGGTCCAGAGCAGGAGCTTCTATCTCCATAGAGTTGGGGTTACGTCACCCTCTGGGCACATTCTGTCAGCCTCCACACGTTCAGCCCTCAGAAGCTCCCGAACCCTGTCCTTTGGGCCTTTTATGGAGAACTCCATTGGCTGTCCATGACTGAAGCATGGACAACTGTGATAATGTGATTGGGCAAAAAGGGTCTGATCTAAGCCCAGCAAGGCCAGTCCAGATTCTTTGGGCCTTTGTGCAGCATTCCTTTCTCCAGGGTATGGGGCAAGGACCCACTCTGGAATGAGGATCCTACAACCCACAATCAGATTAGAGTCCTGCCTTGGGCAGCTGAAAAGAGGACAGGAGAAGGTCAGAGAGACGAAAGGCTGTTTTTTGAGGCCTGAGGCACCCCAACATGACAACGTAAGACTGTAACCATGGTCATGTGAGTTATGAGCTAGGAACCCTGGACGAAACCAGCACATATACAATCATCTCCCACCTCCCAACGCCTTTACTTTCACAGCCTCTGCAGCAAACTGCGGTCACTATAATCGCTCCTGTGGCACAGAGGCATACCCAGGGGAATCTGCCCAGGGGGCCACTCTGTGCCCACGTGGGAACCCACACCTGCTTGTAAAGCCTCCCCTCCCTCTGACCAGCAACCAGGACAGTTTGTTGTTCCAAGCAGTGGGCTCATGTCTGTTTTGGCTCAGAACAGGGTGGGGAGAGCGGGCCAGGGACCCGCAGGAAGGCTTATCCTTGAGATTGCGTGGGAGACACAACAAGGGGTGGGGGCCCGCAGGCGGGGCGGGGCGAAGCAGGTGATATCAAGCCCAGAGCCCCAGCCTCTCCCCACAGTCTCACCATGGCCCGCACCGTGGTGCTCATCACCGGCTGTTCCTCGGGCATCGGCCTGCACTTGGCCGTACGTCTGGCTTCAGATCCATCCCAGAGCTTCAAAGGTATAGATAGGCAGGGACAGGGAGGGAGAGAAGTCAGATCTTCCTCCTCTCCCAAAACCTCCAGTGTATGCCACGTTGAGGGACCTGAAAACACAGGGCCGGCTGTGGGAGGCGGCCCGGGCCCTGGCATGCCCTCCGGGATCCCTGGAGACGTTGCAGCTGGACGTAAGGGACTCAAAATCCGTGGCCGCTGCCCGGGAACGCGTGACTGAGGGCCGCGTGGACGTGCTGGGTGAGCCTCCTGGAAGCATATGGGCTCCTAGGAGGCGGGCTGGTCGGGCCTCTTGTCTCCGCAGTGTGTAACGCAGGCCTGGGCCTGCTGGGGCCGCTGGAGGCGCTGGGGGAGGACGCCGTGGCCTCTGTGCTGGACGTGAATGTAGTAGGGACTGTGCGGATGCTGCAGGCCTTCCTGCCAGACATGAAGAGGCGCGGTTCGGGACGCGTGTTGGTGACCGGGAGCGTGGGAGGATTGATGGGTGAGTGGTAGGGAGTGGCCTCGGCAGCTCCATGCGCCTCAGGAACCTCGTCTCCCCACCTAAGGGCTGCCTTTCAATGACGTTTATTGCGCCAGCAAGTTCGCGCTCGAAGGCTTATGCGAGAGTCTGGCGGTTCTGCTGCTGCCCTTTGGGGTCCAGTGAGTCAACACCCCCGTTCCCCGAACCCTCTCCGCCCCCTCCCACTCGTTGCTCTCCGGCCAGCAGCTTGAGCCTGATCGAGTGCGGCCCAGTGCACACCGCCTTCATGGAGAAGGTGTTGGGCAGCCCAGAGGAGGTGCTGGACCGCACGGACATCCACACCTTCCACCGCTTCTACCAATACCTCGCCCACAGCAAGCAAGTCTTTCGCGAGGCGGCGCAGAACCCTGAGGAGGTGGCGGAGGTGAGCGCCGGGCTGGACTCCAGGAGTGGGGGCGGTGGCCACAGCTCTCCTCCCGCCGCCGCAGGTCTTCCTCACCGCTTTGCGCGCCCCGAAGCCGACCCTGCGCTACTTCACCACCGAGCGCTTCCTGCCCCTGCTGCGGATGCGCCTGGACGACCCCAGCGGCTCCAACTACGTCACCGCCATGCACCGGGAAGTGTTCGGCGACGTTCCGGCAAAGGCCGAGGCTGGGGCCGAGGCTGGGGGCGGGGCCGGGCCTGGGGCAGAGGACGAGGCCGGGCGCGGTGCGGTGGGGGACCCTGAGCTCGGCGATCCTCCGGCCGCCCCGCAGTAAAGGCTTCCTCAGCCGCTGTCTCCCGCGCCCTTCTTTGTCCCCTGGGTCTGTGTGGTCCCTGGGGATGGGGCGGCGGTAGCAGCTGTGGGTGGCTAATTAAGATAGATCGCGTTAGCCAGTTTTACCAGCGCAGCTAGGCGCGATGGCTGTCGCCTGTAATGCCAGCGCTTTGGGAGGCGGAGGCAGGAGGATCGCTCAAGCCCCGGAGTTGGAGACCAGCCAGAGCAACACAGTGAGACCCCCATCTCTACAAAAATAAAGAAAATTTAAAAATCAGCACAGTGGCACCATTCCTTGAGCCCAGGAGT